GCTAACACGGTGAAACCTCATCTCTACCAAAAATACAAAAAATTAGCCGGGCGTGGTGGCGGGCGCCTATAGTCCCAGCTGCTCAGGAGGCTGAGGCAGGAAAATGGTGTGAACCCGGGAGGCGGAGCTTGCAGTGAGCCGAGATCTCACCACTGCACTCTAGCCTGGGCGACAGAGTGAGACTCCGTCTCAAAAAAAAAAAAAAGAATGCTGTAAAACAGAATAAAGTAGAGAAGGGGGATAGGAATGGCAGTGGTGGGTCTTTTTAGATGGAGTATTCAGAGAAGGTCTGTCTGAGGAGTTTGAGCAGAGAACTGAATAGATGAGGGTGTTGGAAAGAAACGTTTTTGGGCATGGTGTAAAGGCATGCTTGAGGGATTCTAAGGAGGCTGGTGTGTGGCTGGAACTAAGTGTGGGGATGAGAGGTACTAGGAGATCACATGAGACCATGTAGGCCACTGTTAGCAGTGAGTACAATGGTAAATGAGTAGAAGGATTTTGAACAGCAAGATTGCTATGATCTTACTTAACACTTATAAAAGAGTCACTCCTATGACTTTTGTAGGGTGAGTAAGCTATAGTAATATCAATAGAAATGAACATGCTTTGCATTTGCCATGTGTCAGGTATTATTATTATTATTTATTTTACTTTTTTTTGAGATAGGGTCTTACTCTGCAGCCCAGGCTGGAGTGCATTGGCATTGATCATGGCTCACTGCAGCCACGACCTCCTGGGCTTAGGTGATCCTCCCACCTCAGCGTCCCAGGTAGCTGGAACTACAGGTGTACGCCACCACACCTGGCTAATTTTTTATATTTTTAGTAGAGATGGGGTTTTGCCATGTTGCCCAGGCTGGTCTCAAACTCTGAGTTCAAACAATCTACCTGCCTCAGCCTCCCAGTGGGCTGGGATTACAGGTGTGAGCCACCATGCCCAGCCTCATCATTCTTATTAACTGGTTTAATCCTTTCAATAATCCTATTAAGTAGAATTATTAGGTAATTAGAATTAGGTTAAAAAGAGCTGAGGTGTGGGTGTTCGTTTCTCAGGTGAAACATGGCTAAAAGCTTACGGAGTAAGTGGAAAAGAAAGATGCGTGCTGAAAAGAGAAAAAAGAATGCCCCAAAGGAGGCCAGCAGGCTTAAAAGTATTCTCAAACTAGACGGTGATGTTTTAATGAAAGATGTTCAAGAGATAGCAACTGTGGTGGTACCCAAACATTGCCAAGAGAAAATGCAATGTGAGGTAAAAGATGAAAAAGATGACATGAAAAGGGAGACTGATACTAAGAGAAACAAAAAGACTCTTCTAGACCAGCATGGACAGTACCCAATATGGATGAACCAAAGGCAAAGAAAAAGGCTGACGGCAAAGCGAGAGAAAAGAAAGGGGAAAAGCAAAGCAAAAGCAGTGAAAGTGGCAAAGGGTTTGGCGTGGTAGACTCTTAAAACCTTGGAAAATGCCACATGGGATAGATGATGGATTAGAATGTATATACATGTATACTTTGATTTCAGCTGCCACCAAATGAAAACCATTTGTTTTCCTATTTTAACTTGGCCTTTTTTCTTCAATTCAAACCCAGCATAACTCCTGAAGTTTGTTTTGGGAACTTGAATAAAATATTTTCTTTGATACAAAAAAAAAAAAGAATTAGGTTAAAAAGAATTAGGTAATTCTTTTTTTATTAGGTAGAATCCTGTTAGGTAGAATTATTTTATAGATGATAAAAGTAAGGGAAGTTAAACACCTTGCTCAAGGTCATTTGTGTAACAAGAATGAGTGCCAGCATTTGCACTCAGACAGTGTAGCTCTAGAGTGTGTGCCCTTCTCAAGTACTCCAGCATGAATGCAGAGTATTCGCACTGAGCCACAGAGGCAAGCAGTCAGGAGAGTACGCATCTGAAACGGTGCTGTGGGGTGTTGAACTTGCATGGTGAGTCGCATGTGGGATCAGCTTTCTAGAAGTATTGATTATGGCAGATTGAGATGGTAAAACTCTGACTCTCAGTCACAGATACCTTGAGAAATACTATATTATTAATATACTACTACTTGCTGGTGGGGGTTTGTGGAAGCTGTTGCAGTTGACAAGGTAAGAGATGATGGTGACTTGGACGAGTATAGCAGAGGAGTAGAAAGAAGTGGTCAGGGCCAGGCGTGGTGGCTCATGCCTGTAATCACAGCACTTTGGGAGGCCAAGGTGGGTGGATCACAAGGTTAGGAGTTTGAGACCAGCCTGGCCAACATAGTGAAACAAAAAATTAGCTGGGCATGGTGGCAGGCACCTGTAATCCCAGCTACTTGGGAGGCTGAGGCAGGAGAATCACTTGAACCTGGGAGGCAGAGGTTGCAATGAGCCAAGATTGCGCCATTGCACTCCAGCCCGGGCGACAGTGTGAGACTCCATCTCAAAAAAAGAAAAAAAAAAAAAAAAGAAAGAAAAAAGTTGTCAGATTAGGACAGGCACAGTGGCTCATACCTGTAATTTCAGCACTTTGGGAGGCCGAGGTGGGTGGATCACTTGAGGTCAGGAGTTTGAGACCAGCCTGGACAACATGGTGAAGCCCTCTCTCTACTAAAAATACAAAAATTAGCTAAACACAGTGGCACGTGCCTGTAATCCCAGCTGCTTGGGAGACTGAGGCAGGAGAATCACTTAAACCCGGGAAGCGGAGGTTGAAGTGAGCCAAGATCGCACCACTGCACTCCAGCTGTGTGACAGAGCAAGACTCCATCTCAAAAAAAAAAAAGAAGAAGAAGAAGTGGTCAGATTCAGGACGTGTTTTGAGGATAAGTGGTGGATTTAATGTAGGGCTTGAGAAAATGCCATTGTGTATGACTGACTGGTGTTTGAATCCTTTATCATATCCCAGGGCCGGTCTAGGACACATAATTGTGTGTGCCTAGGCATTCTTCCCAGTTTGTTGTGGCTGCCCTGCCCAAGCCCACATCACCTATTAGCTTCACGTCCTTCTCTCCGCAGCCACCAAAACCCTCAACAGGGGCATC